ACCTACAGCCAAGTGGGAGGAGGCTGGCTGGAGGAGTGTCTGCAGTCAGAGTGAGAGGGAGCAATTTGGGAGAGAGTTATGTGGGGGAGGCTAGATTGAGGGGGGCGTTCCAGTAGTGTGTGTAGGGAAGAAGTTGGGGCTGTGTGGGAGGGAACAGGTTCGGGGTAGGTTTGTCATGGGTTGCGGATGAAGGCACTGGCTGTAAGGGCATCTCAGCATGGGGGAGAGAGGGTTTTCGTGGAGATGCCCCAGGGTATGTAGAGGGACAAATTGGGACGTTTCCTGGAGCAGTGGGAAAGGGCCAGATTGCAAGGAGAGTCCCAGAACTTTGTACAGGGGGACAGTTTAGGGGTGGGTGTCCCTGGACTTTGTGCGTGTGTGTGTATGTGTGTGTGTAGCATCACTTGAGGCATGCTGGAACTGTGGGGATCACCTAGTTTTTTTCTAGTGGAGAATGGACTATTTGGCCCTTGGCACCTAGAAGCAGCCAGGAGGGAAGTACTGACCATTTAAAAGTGGCAGATCTCCGGGCCCCATTTCTGCAGCCTTCATTCTGCAACTCCAGCCACCCACCTGTGCCAACGTCAAGCCAGTTGGGATTGCCTTGCTCATGTGCCTCCTCCCATCTGCTTTTTTCATGTGTGCTACAGCCTTAGAAATAAGGACTCTTAGACAGCTGTCTTTATGTTCCCAAGAAGTATCTGTCTTTAAGCAAATCTAGTCTGCAAATTTTGGATTTATTCAAAAGCTTAAATTAGGGTTTTTTTTAAAAAAACCTTGAATTTCCCAATTGATTTACTGTAGGATTTTTTGAGAGAACAAATTCCCCAGAGATTTAAAACTAGTCAGTTCACAGAAAATCAGCTTAACTCAACAAATGCTAAATTGTGTACTATGCTCAGAGCACTTTGTAATGGGAAATAGAAGAGCAAGACAAGGCCCTTCCCCTCAAGTCGCCTTGTCTGGCTGGGAAGATGAGACATGTACATGTGAAATAGGTAAATAACAGTATGAGACAATACTATACGTGATCAGTACGTGAGTGGCAGGGATAGTAAAGTCTATAATGAGGCCTTCAGAATAGGGCAAGGCAATGATAAGGGTGTAGCCCTTGATAGCTTACCGAGTGCTTTCATATCTATTATCTTGTGTACATATGTATAGGGTGGGGGAAAGATTGGGGGAAATGAAGATTGAGAGAAATCATTCAGCTCTCCAAATGGCAGATCCTGGCTTGAATCGAGGAATTCTGATGCTACAGGTTTACTTAGAGTCATTGAGAGTTATATGCCTTCGGGCCACCTGACAGAGTGAAGCATACTGCTTTCTGACTAGTATTAAGACTTGTTAATGTAGACTGCTTGTCCAAAAACCACCCTGCTGGAACATGCTAGTTTACCATGGCAAAGCTCTGTTTTGGGAATAACGCCTTGCTGGAGACCTTTGAGATTTGAAATTTGGAATGGAAAGGGCTCAAGAGATTATTATTAAAATAGTAAGTGTTCCCCTATTTTTTTTTGTTTTTGATGTTGGTCTGAAGTAGCTTTGTTTCGTTTTAGGAATGGTTTTAGGGAAGACTGTTGCCGGATGACAAGGCTGTCACTATTGTTCTGTACTACCTGACATTATGGGACCAGGCCAGCCAGCTTCAACCTGTGTTCATCTAGCACCTAGGACCCAACTTGATGGGAGGAGCGACCCCAAAGTACTTCAGACCCAGGTAGTTCTATTTTTGCCTGAGATTTTTATTATGATGTCTGCTTACTTTTATTTGCTTTTTAAAGAACCAGCTGCAGTTTAATAGGAATGTTCCTACACATTCAAGCAACTTGGCGATCCGATATTCTTGCCCACATGCCATTAGAATTGAAAAACTGAAGCACTCATACAATGAATCATACCATTGTAAAGATGCAGATTGTAGAGTTGGTCCTGACCTGGGCAGTTCTGTTTCATTTTCCGTCATATCCCAAGAGAGACTTAGCTATGCTGTCCACCTAGCCAGAAGAGATGTGAAACGAAGACAATTTGAAAAACATATAAAAGAACATCATCTCAGAAGTCAGCCTCAAAGCTCTCAGAAGTGTGGACATACTAAGTATAAAATACCCGACCACAGGGTGGAAAGGAAGGAATCAAAGAGTCAAGCAGCCTGTCAGTGTAGCCACCAGCCATCCAAAGTAGAAATCTCCAGCTCTGGTGCCAAAGTATACCTTTACTCATCTCATCCAGGCCAGTCAGATCTTACTGTGCCAAATTCGCCACCCACCCATGATCCGGGACTTCAGCCTCATCCCAGGATAGGTGACCACAAAAACATAAGTGAACAGAAAAGCCTGCTAGAAGTCCAGCGACTCCAGAAAGAACTGAGCAGTTGTATCCACAAAATTGAAGAGGTAACTAAAAAAGGTGAGAAAAATTAGATTCTTTACTTCGACCTACCACTTTTGGGGAAAACTATTAATATTTTCAGATAGACTAGAAGAAGCTTTGGATCCAGATGAAGAACGTCGAATCCGTATCAGGAGACAGGAGCAAGCTGCTCGCTCTGCCCGAATGCTCTACGTCCTCCAGCAGCAGGTGTGAAAAGTTCAGGGAGAAGTAGGGCAGTCTGAAGTTTTCTTTTTTCCCCTTTACAAAACAGGTAAAAGAAATCCAGGAAGAATTGGATAAATTGAGTCCACATAAAATTAAACACACTAAGAAGGTATGCTGCAATTAAATTATGATCAATACTTGGAAATAACTTCTCTCATCTTGTTTATTACCAGTCATGGGCAATGTCTAAGCTGGCGGCTGCCCATCGAGGAGCCATTCGGGCCTTACAGATGTTTGTCACTCAGTTTACTGACCGAGGGGAGCATCCACTTCCTGCTCGGTGTAAGGAACTGGGCAGCCTTATTCGCCAGCTTTCACTTTGTTCTGTCAAGCTGGATGCAGACCCTTCTGTTCCTGATGTGGTTATAGATATTCTGCAACAAATTGAGGTATGGAATTAATTCCAATTTTTGTTAGAGGTACTAAGAGAATAATTGATTGTTTTTGTGGCAGGCTTTGGAATCTCTCCTGGAAAAGAAACTGTCACCAAAAAAGGTGAAAAAATGTTTCAGTGAAATTCGGAGCAGATTTCCTATCGGTAGCCAAAAGGCCTTGGAGAGATGGCCAAGTACATCACCAAAGGGTGAGAGGAGGCCCCTCACAGCAAAGGACACATTCCCACAGGAAACAAGTCGACCTTCTGTAGCAAAGCAGCTTCTTGCCGGTATGTGTCTTAAAGTGTTTATTGTAAGACATCCTCAGTTTGTTTTTCAAAAATTTCCATGTAGATAAGTATCAGCCCGATACGGAGCTTCCGGAGACCCAGAGGTTGCAGAGTGAGCTTGATGTATTAGATGCGGATATAGTTCTGGAAGAAGGACCATTTATTCTAGACCAAAGTGCAAGCTTCAAAGACGAGGTGTTAGCCGTGGCAAAAACAAAAGCAGGGAAAAAGAAGCCTGTGACTGAGAATGTGCCGTTTAGGAAGAAAGATACTCTGGCGCCAGCAAGACAGCAAGTATGAAATCATTCCTCTCTTTTGGCCCATTTGTGGCCTTATAATTCTTACTTATCTCTCACAGGGACTCCGCAAAGCTGAAAGAGGTAGACAAAGCCAACCTCACAGTAAAAGCAGAGTGCAGCAGACAACAGTTTCATCCAGATTAAAAATGAACCGGCAGCCTGTGAAAGACCGCAAGGCACCATGGATACCCCCAAACCCCACATCCCCACCAGCGTCTCCTAAATGGTATGTGAAAACTCAAGGGACCGTTTGTGTATATGACAAAGGTATGCTTTTCCATTTATTTCAGTGCTGCATGGCTAAAGGTGAAAACTAGCCCCAGAGATGCCACAAAAGAGCCTCTCCAGCAAGAAGATCCTCAAGAGGAAAGTCACCTGACAGGTGCTGTTGAGCATGAAGCAGCCAGGTTTGTGCTGGTATTTTTCAGATCTTTGAGAAGAATTGGTTTGACTCTTTTGACTGTCTGCTAGGCTCGCTTGGCTTGATGCTGAAACTTCCAAAAGATTGAAGGAACTAGAAGAGTTAAAAGCCAAGGAAATTGACAGCATGCAAAAACAGAGGTAAATATTTGCTTCTGAGTTAGGAAAAGGTAGAGTTGGGGTGACTCTTGATACTGTTCTCTAGGCTTGATTGGCTTGATGCTGAAACTTCTAGAAGAACAAAGGAACTGAATGAGCTCAAAGCTGAAGAAATGTATAGACTCCAACAATTGAGGTATGTGTTTGCTTCTTAGGAAGAATAGTGGATGATTTTAATTTTCAATTTTATTTCTAAATAGTGTTTCTGCCACCCACTTAGCAGACAAGGTAGAGGAGGCAGTTCTGGATCGTTTGAAGCCTCTCTTGGTCAAGGCCCAGGTAATCTATCTAGTTCGTTTCATTTGCTTGCTTACTCCATGAATGTATTTGTCTGTTTTAATAGAGAGTCAATTCTACTACAGAAGCAAATATTCATTTGAAAGATGGCTCGTCAGTAAACACAGCGAAAGCCCAGCCTGCACAGGAGGTATGCGTTGTGTGATATTGGCATTCTGGTATGAAAAGAAGCTTCATTCCAACTTCCTTCTTAGGTTTCAGAGCAGAAGGAAATTGGAATGAAGCTCCATTGGCCCAGTGACCTTAGGGGCAGGAAGAAGGTAGGTTTCAAGAATGTGTCCCTATTCTGATTGCCTCTCCTCCCCACCCCACCCCATCTTGTAGGTTGCAGCTGTTGATTTTGAATCCAACAACATTCGTCAGCTTGATGATTTTTTGGAAGATTGTGCCAGTGAGCTCTGGGCTGTGACTCATGCTAAGATCTTGGGGTCTGAAACCTTAGCCACCGTTGAGGACAGCAAGGATAGCCCAGATCTGGAGATCATGATGCGCCGAATGGAAGAGATGGAAGTAAGGTCTGGGGCTCCGGGTCTGGTTCGCTGCATAAATTAAACTTTTTTCTTTTTTTTTAAAGAAATACCAGGAGTCTGTTCGTCAAAGATATAATAAAATCGCATATGCTGATCCTCGACTTTGGATGCAGGAAGAAAACAATGGTGAGTGTTTCCCCATGTTTTTCCCCTAACATTATGCAGTCATTTTATGACCCTCCTTTTCTAGACCAAAAAATCTCAGCAATAAGTGAAAAGCCTCTATCTCCTCATCCAATCAGAATCACGAAGACAGTGGATCGCAAGGATCCAGCCGTGAACATCATGTTAGAAAGGCCCTGTAATGGCAAGTAAGTGGCAAAGACACTTTCTGATTTCATTCTGAATGCTTTCATCATTTTTATTTGTTCTCAGTTCCCTGGATGAAAGTGTGGGAACAGAGGAAGGATCAGAGAAAAGAGAGGCCCCTCTTCTCTCCCTAGCCGAAGATTCTCAACAGAAAGAAGGCCGAGCTCCCCTCTTTGTCCCACCGGGTATGCAGCACAGCATCGGTGACTACTGTAGTCGTTTTGAGCAGTACCTTCGGATCATATCTCATGAGGCTGTAGGCTCCTTCAACCCGTGGCTGATAGCTGAAAGGTCAGTAAAATGTTACGGTCCTCTGTTTAGGAACATACCTTTAGTTGTGTTGTTTGTCTTCCAGCTTTTCAGAAGAGCTGGTAGATGAAGCTCTGGGTGCTGTGGCTGCTGAACTTCAGGATATGTGCGAAGATTATGCAGAAGCTGTGTTCACCTCAGAATTCTTAGAGGCTGCTACATAAAGGCTCTCTGAGGCGAGGCCATTTGTGTCACACTGGAGAAGGGATGGCACCACCCTTTGTTTTGGCCCACAGGAAATTTTCATCCTCAGCTGTCCATCCAGGCCCAGAAGGTGCTGCCCACTGAAAGGAAGGCAGTGCCGGGGAGGTCATCCTCACTTTGCATTTTCTTTTGTCATGGCAATGGTTCTGGAAATGTATGATGCAATGTATCACACTTATCAGTGCCCAGGCAACACAACTTGATTATGGCAATATTTTCAGAATGTGTACTTTTCCTATTGAAATACCATGTTCATTCCTCTGGCTCAGTTTGGTGATGAAAATGTTTTGAAAGATAATCGATACGTATATTTCACACAAGGATTCAGGTTGCTGTTGAACCCTTGCTGGCATTGATACCAACACAAGTGCGGCTACTAGCTGGTCCCATCACGGGGCCCCTGTTTTGCATCTTTGGCGATTTCCTGTCAGGACCTCTGGCCCTACTAGGCTGTAGACTCAGGGAGAGCACAGTCTGGCTGTGCTGCCAAACCTCTCCTCTGCTGCAGTTTATTCCAAACAGGAGCCCCCTGGCTGTCAGTGCACAATAATAGACACACATTTCTTCAACGTTCCATTCCTAGGTGATTTTCACATTTTTAGTTCCTCAGCATATTTTATTGCTGTGTGTTGACACAATCTGGTATAAAAAACTTTCTCTGGATTCAGAGGAAGTTTGAGGAATCAGGAGAGGACCAGGCCTTCTCCTGTGCCTGGGTGAAGGTACAGACCTCGCTGTGTCTCCGATGAGGTCAGAAGTGTCTCTATTTCATACCACAAAGGAACCCAAGTGGGAGTAGGGAACAGATGGATGGCGCGAAGACCTCTGTGTCTCCCCAGAGAAAGGAAGAAACTTAAGAACCATCATAGCCTGGTCCTCCAACATCTTACAGATCATGTTTTCCAAGAGAAAAGCCTGTGTTTTCAGAAACTCTGAATTCAGAAAAAGAAACGGAATGTGCGTAAGAATCAGGCCACTGCCTGGAAAGACTTTCTCTCAATTCGTAGCCTGAGGCTCAGTGAAGGAAACATGCAGAAAGAATGCCTGAGACGCCCCCAGGGAATAAGGGAACTCTTTATAACCTGTCCAGTGCCGTCATCTGGGATTTTTCTCTGAAGTACAAGAATTTCAGGTGATTTAAGCTGCTTGATCACACTTATTTGTGCAAAATTGATTTTCATTTAATGTTAATGTTTTCCTGCTTAATTTTATATAACTTCAGAATGTAAAGAGCTTCAAGGTAAATTACAGGGTGTTTAACCTGGGGAGTTAAATGTGTACACTTGAATTAATAGGAGCACCGGTTGTTGCTAGTATAAAGTAATTTGTGTGGCAGTTTGTACTGTGCTGAGTTTTTAAAATAAACCCAATATTTTAAAGTATGTGCCTATTTTAAATAACTTACATCTCCTTTTTTTCCCACAGGCAAAGTGAAATGTGATTTACAGAAACCACTGAGAATACTTTTATATGTGATATGACTATAGTGGATTATTTGCCACCCCTTCCCCCCGAGAAAAAAATTAGTGACAATAAAAGCTAACATTTATTGAGCACCTACTAGAGCATTGCTCTCCGTGCTTGCCATGTAG